TCCACATCCTGGCCTGGGCAGCCTGCCTGGGGAAGAGGGAGCTGCAGTGAAGCCAGGGGCCCCACCAGGCTGAGCTGGCATTTCCTATGGCATGGGGGTATGTGGGGACAAGTAAGAGGCCTGCTCCAGTCCCCTCCAACTCAGATGCAAATAGTCTCCTAAGAAGAAATGTCCTGAATCAGCCCAGCTAGAAACCAGGGACACACAGCTGCCCTTTCCTTTTAGTCTCCATAAGCAGCTTTGCTCTCAGAGCCCCTAGCCAAGCTTGTGGCCATTGCCTGGGTTTCCTGCTCCATGCAGGGGCTCGTGTCTGAAGGGGCAGTGTGGCCCTGACTGGGTATATGGAGTTTTCCCCAGCCCCACCTCCTCTGACCCTCTCCTCTACCCATAGCAGGTAGCAAGAGAGTCTCCTGGATCTAAGGAAGAAGACAGAACAGCTTCGGACCCTGGGGAGGGGCCAGGGGATGGAGGGTCTGATGCCTGAAGTATTTGGGAGTATGGTGTGCTTGTTCCTCCTCAAAGTCTCCAGACTTAGGGACCCCCTAGGAAGCCCATCTTTTGGGTTAGGGGCCCTGCTCTGGCTTGCAGGTATTCATCCCCTTGGAGGTCTTATACCTGTTGAGGTAACCTGGGTTGACCTGCTGGCTCAGGTATCTCTCTCTCTCTGAGAAGAAGGAAAAGAGAAGCGAGGCTGGGGGCGAGAGGCACCTTCACATCTAAATTCGTACCCTGGAAAACTGGCCCCAGCCATTAGCTGGGGCTGGCTCACCACCCCCCTACACACACCACACACCCCCATCCCTCCCCCTCTCCTCCCCTCCCCTTCCTCCAGGTCCCCCCAGCCCTGTACCCCTCAACCCCCGCCATCTCTCTCTCTCTCTCTCTCTCTCTCTCTCTCTCTCTCTCTCTCTCTCTCTCTCTCTCGCCTGTCTTCATGTCGTGGATTGATGAACGCGAATCGCGTGTAAGCGCCGCCACCGCCGGGAGTCTGAGGAATTCGCCTGGGCTGTTAGAGGAAAGAGCTAAGTGAGAGAGCGCGAGCTCTACCTACCGACAGTGAGGAGCGCCGCCGCCGCCGCCGCCGCCCGCTCGCCGCCCGCCGCCGCCGCCGCCCGCGCCCCAGCCCCGGGAGCTCTGCTGATCCGGCCGAGCTCAGCACCGAGGCGCCCCCCAACCTGCCCAGCCCCCAGCCCACCAGCCCAGCCCAGTCCCGGGGAGCCAGCTGGCCTGGGGTTCGGTCCCGGGGGGAGGGGAGTTTCGGGGGTACTGGGCGGGGTACTCGTGAGCCAGAGGGGAGGGGGCCGCGGGTTTTCATGTACCCAGCATGAGCTCCTACTTCGTCAACCCCCTGTTCTCCAAATACAAAGCCGGCGAGTCCCTGGAACCGGCCTATTACGACTGCCGGTTCCCTCAGAGCGTGGGCAGGAGCCATGCGCTGGTGTACGGGCCCGGCGGCTCGGCGCCCGGCTTCCAGCACGCTTCGCACCACGTTCAAGACTTCTTCCACCACGGCACCTCCGGCATCTCCAACTCAGGCTACCAGCAGAACCCGTGCTCGCTTAGCTGCCACGGAGACGCCTCCAAATTCTATGGCTACGAGGCGCTCCCCAGACAGTCCCTTTATGGGGCTCAGCAAGAGGCGAGCGTGGTGCAATATCCCGACTGTAAATCCTCCGCCAACACTAACAGTAGCGAAGGACAAGGCCACTTAAATCAAAACTCGTCTCCCAGCCTCATGTTTCCATGGATGAGACCCCACGGTGAGAAGCCTTTTCTCTTTCCCCCTTGGTCTACGTAACCAGACTGGGGTTTTCTTCTGTCCAGCTCCGGGGAGGCGCAGTGGACGGCAAACTTACAGCCGGTATCAGACCTTGGAACTAGAAAAGGAGTTTCTCTTTAATCCTTATTTGACACGAAAACGTCGGATTGAAGTCTCTCATGCCCTGGGACTGACCGAGAGACAAGTGAAGATCTGGTTCCAGAACCGAAGGATGAAGTGGAAAAAGGAGAACAACAAGGATAAACTGCCGGGAGCCCGAGATGAGGAGAAGGTGGAGGAAGAAGGAAATGAGGAAGAGGAGAAAGAAGAGGAGGAAAAGGAAGAAAACAAGGACTAAGCAAAAAAGAAAGACCCCCCCCCCCTTAGCAACTCCCTTGAAGTTTCGTTTTATGGTAGCAGATAAATTGAGAAGTTTACGACTGTCATTTGCTTTTATAGAGAATAGAATGACACTCACAACTCTAACTACCTGTCAGATACTTGCAGCTCTGGTTTTATTACCTTTGGACTTCCCCCACTCTTTATTTGTTTGGGGGCTGGAGGGGGGAGACGGAGAAACAGTGAAAAGTTCGGACTCTCTGTCTCACTCCTTGCCCCACACACACTTGTCCCTGCCCCCACCCTTCTGAGTCCTTCCTGGATTTTAAGGTCTGAGACCTGGCCTCCGTGCTCCTCGGTCTGTCTCTCACCACACTCCCACCTCCCTGCTTCTCTGGTATTTATTTTAGAGGGGAGCCCCCTCGAAATGCAGAAAAGGACTTGTGGTTTTGTTTTTATGCTAAGGCTAGTGTACTAGATGTACTTTTTCTAAAAAGGAAAGGACAGAAAAAAATGAAGAAAGGAAAGGAAGACAAATGTAAAGAAATAAGGAAAAAAGCAAGGAATATCCCCTCCCCCTCCCCCTCCCCCTCCCCAGGGCTCCCTGCTTAGAAAAACCCCCTTGACTTTCTCTAGGAACCTGATGGAAACCTGAAGGAGATGTGGGTCTTTCCCCTCCCCCCATTTCCAGAAGGGTAGATAGGAGCCTGCAGTCGCCTCTAAAATCCTACCTAACCATCCCATGGTCACTCGGGCCCATGCCTTCCTCTCCTTCGCTGTTTGATTTCTATTCTGTTGGGCCCGCCTTCCTCTGAGCTGCATTAGTGTTAGTGCTCAGAAATCACCATAATCACGAAAATAATAATAATAAATCTTTAACATACTACCTAAAGGGAACCTGCAATAATCTTGAAAAAGAAAAAGAGAAAAATTTTAAAATCCTGCTATAGGAGAAAAAAAGAGAAAAAAATAAAAATCAAAAAAAAAAAAAAGAAAGAAAGAAACCTCCAGCGTATTTTATCACTACCTATAGAAAGAAATCCTGCTTTGAGAGTATTTGTAATGCGGTTTTGTTGTCGTTTGTTGCTGCTTATTTCACTAAGAAAACCCAACAACTGAGACTGCCTAGCCCGCCGGTCCTGTGCGCTTTTATTGTGCTTCTAACCCCAGTAGAGTAGAACTAAATTGCACTGAATGTATAGTTAACTCTGTCTTGAATTCTCTGTTTATGCAATGTGCTCGAAAGAAAAAAATGTTAAAAATATATCTATAATAATAATTTTTTGTCATTTGTCTTTATGTCCAGCTATGAATGTAGATTTTGTGTCCCGACAGCCCTGTTCCTGGTCCAAGTACTTTGTATTGTATACGTGAGTCATAATAATAAAAAGAAGAAGAAAAATAATAGAAGCTGGAATGACTTGCTTTTTCTCCACAGC